CAGAATGTGACAAAGTCACTTACAGGAAGACTGGAATGTAGCCATAGTTGAACTCTAACATCGTCTATAGAACCATTTCCCGTCTCCAGTTAGGTTCTAGGCATACTAAGCTGCTCTTGCTTCCTCAATCAAAACATGCGCTTCTATTTTTTTTTTTTTTTTTTTGGCCTCTGGGCCTTGGCGCTTGCAGTTCATTCTGCCAGACCCATTCCCATTCTAGTTGGCTCCTATTCGTACTTGGCTTAAGGATCACCACCTCCTGGAAGTCTTTCTAGAACCAGAGGCCGGGGCAAGCGCCTCTTAGGCTCCCACAGCCCCCTGTGTTCCTCACTCCAGGTCTGACCTTCTGGGTAGTAGTTGTCTAATTAGGTGCGTATCTCCTTCGACTGGGGTGCCGTGAGTACAGGAGTATGGTTCACTGCAGAAACCACAGAATCCGCCAGCATGGGGCCTGACACCTAGGAGATCAATAAACCTTTATCCTGGTTGGGAGGGGTCCTGGCCCTCGTGCCCTCTCTCAGGATGCAAACTGATCCCCTACGAAGACAAGGCTACCCACTTCGCGTCAGTCTGCAGTCCCTGCGCGCATGCGCTTTGCTCAGGTTGCCCCCGCCATATGCTAATCACTGCGCTCTGGAGTAAGGCCCCTCCGGGGAATATGCAAATCACTCCTTCCAGTGCGGGAGGCCTTTCATTGTCCCGCGCTAGGATTATGCAAATAAGCAGGCCTCGGGCCCAGGATCCAGTCCGAACTAGCGCCCTCCACCCCCAGCGCATCCCAGTTTTGTAAGGCGCGTTCCTGCCCCGCACACGCACGCGCGAACCCTTCAGCTTCTTGTTCCTTTGGGCCGCGGGCTGTACCAAGTAAACCCAGGCAGCGAGGGGCAAAGCACGGCGCCCCCCGCGCGGGTCTCGTCGACGGCCCGACGCGCATAGCCCCTCTTCCCACAGCGCTACAGGACTAGTCCGTCTCGCCGCGCAAGCGCCCTAGGCTCTTCACGCCCCCTGCGCGCTGTCCTACCCTACTTGCGACGCAGGCGCAGAGGCTGGGCGTGCAGCCGCCGCCGCAGAGCCGGAGCGGGGGCCGCCGGCGCCGGTGAGTGTCCCGGGCAGGGGTGCGCGAGGCATGTGGGGTCTCCAGCACTGTGTTTGCCTTTCAGTTTGGCTGCCATAGGCGTGGTAGGAGTGGGACTTGTGAACCAAGGGATGGCCCTACCTGACGTCTGGAATACTCTGGAAGGGGCCTTGTGTGACGTGGGCTTGGAAAAGTGTAGGCTGATGGGCATTGTCTCCTGGTAACTTCAGGGAATGTCTTGATTGTCCCAGGTGTGTGGTTGCCGTATAAAATATACAATGTCTCATCACAGGTCTTTCCTTTCCCCCTATCCAGCATCCCTCTCTACCTGCCAACATCCTGTATTAGAGAACTTGTGGCCGGAGGTGTGGCTGTGGAGAGCTGGCCGGGGAGGGACGCTGCTCAGCTGCTGCTCTGCTCCTGTCTCCTGTCCCCTCCCCCGGTCATGACAGAGACCCGTGAGCCAGCTGAGACTGGGGGCTACGCCAGCTTGGAAGAAGATGATGAAGACCTTTCCCCAGGTAAGGTGGCCTTAGAGGTGGTGGCGTCGGCTACCACTGTCTTCCCCTGTCTGTCCCCCTCCAGGCCCCGAGCATTCCTCTGATTCAGAATACACTCTCTCAGAGCCGGACTCCGAAGAGGAAGAAGATGAGGAGGAGGAGGAAGAGGAGACCACTGACGATCCTGAATATGATCCTGGCTACAAGGTGAAGCAGCGCCTTGGCGGGGGCCGTGGTGGCCCATCCCGCCGGGCCCCCCGTGCAGCCCAGCCCCCGGCCCAGCCTTGCCAGCTCTGTGGCCGCTCACCCCTTGGGGAGGCCCCACCGGGAACCCCACCCTGCCGGCTCTGCTGCCCTGCTACAGCCCCCCAGGAAGCACCAGCCCCTGAAGGCAGGGCCCTCGGGGAGGAAGAGGAGGAACCACCTCGGGCTGGGGAGGGCCGACCAGCTGGGCGGGAGGAGGAGGAGGAAGAGGAGGAGGAGGGAACCTACCACTGTACGGAATGTGAGGATTCCTTCGACAACCTGGGGGAGCTGCACGGGCACTTCATGCTGCATGCCCGGGGTGAGGTGTAGGCAGAGCCCCCATACGGGGAGCTTGGCAGAAGGGGTGGGGTGGGAGGAGGGGGCTGAGGAAATTGGGGTTGTGACAGTGGTCATGGGGGATGGGGTACTGCCGGTCTGTGTTGTCTTAGAAGTAGATGTGTGATGGCCAGAATAAAAGCCAAAATCTGTATCTGTGTGTGTTGGTTCAGAGTGTGTGTGTGTGTGTGTGTATTCCCGCCCGTGTGTGTGTTTGTGTGTGTGTGTGTGTGTGTGTATTCCCCCTGGGCTCCTTCTTGGGGAACCTTGGGGTCTTTTGGGAAAGATAACATTTACTGCGTGCTTGTATTCGATGAGGTTTCCATGTATTTACTTACAGACCCCATAATGTAAAGGCTCTAATAATAGAATTTTGTTTCTCACTCACAAAATGGTGCTGGGTGAGTCATTTGGGGACC